TGGGAGGCAAAGGTTGCAGTGAGGCAGGATCACGCCATTGCACTCCAGCCTGGGCAACAGAGCGAGACTCCATCTCAAAAAAAGAAAGAAAGAAAAGAAAAGAAACGAAGAAAAGAGGCTGGGCGTAGTGGCTCACACTTGTAATCCCAGCACTTTGGGAGGCCGAGGCAGGCAGATCACCTGAGGTCAGGAGTTCAACACCAGCCTGGCCAACGTGGTGAAACCCCATCTCTACTAAAAATACAAAAAATTAGCTGGGCATGGTGGTGGGCGCCTGTAATCCCAGCTACTCAGGAGGCTGAGGCAGGAGAATTGCTTGAACCTGGGAGGCAGAGGTAGCAGTGAGCCGAGATCACGCCATTGCACTCTAGCCTGGGCAACAGAAGTGAAACTCTGTCTAAAAAAAAAAAGAAAAGGAAAGAAAGAAAGGTGGCCCTGTTAATGTTTATGCCAAGACAGCAGGCATGACCTGGAAGTGTCCGAAGCCACAGGGCATCTTGCTTCCGGGGAGGATGAATGAATCAAATCGCACCTATTTTAAGGCAAGCAAGGACTCCATGACTTCAGGAGCCCTGGTGGGTGGACAGAAGCTCCCTGCTCCCCTGGCCTGTCTACCCAGCAGCGCTTTGGCCAGTCCCATTCCTGTACTTCTGAGCCTGCCTGCCAGTCCCTCCTCACATGCACACCATGGCTTTGTGCCTGGTATTGAGTGTCCCGGAGCCCCAAACCACACGGTCAACCCCATGAAAGAAACAGGGACTCTGCTCTCATCCACTCGCCCCCGCCTCCCGCGTAATCCCCTGGTGCTCACGCAGCCCCACCGTACAGTTTTTCTAGCTCCCTGGCAGACTTGTGCTCCTGTTTGCCAGATCAAAGCCCAGTGACCTGAGTGGCCTGTCCCCAGCAGAGGCCACTAATCCCTGTGGACCCACCCTGTTGGGAAAGGCATGGGTTGAACTTTAACCATTAGGCTCAGGGGTTGGGATGAGTTTCTACAAAAAGAGGTGGGTACACGCCAGTCCACAGTGGTCCTGATCAAAGTGAGAACAGACAGCAGGGAACATCACCCTCTTCAGACTGGAGTCAGTGGGAACAGACCCAAGATGTTGGGGAGGAACACTTGGAAGACCTCAGCTTTCTCCTTCTTGGTTGAGCAGATGTGGGCCCCTCTCTGGAGTCGTTCGATGAGGCCAGGGCGATGGTGTTCTCAGCGTTCCTGTGCATGGCAAACCAGCAATAACACTTGTAAGTAGAGCCTCAAATTTCCTAAGATGCGACTCACTCAGGGTCTCCGTCTCTCTCCCTGCAGTGCACCCACTCTGGACGGTCCCGGTCTCCGTGCCAGGGGGCACCCGGCAGTCTCCTATTAACATCCAGTGGAGGGACAGCGTCTATGACCCCCAGCTGAAGCCACTCAGGGTCTCCTATGAAGCGGCATCCTGCCTGTACATCTGGAACACTGGCTACCTCTTCCAGGTGGAATTTGACGATGCCACCGAGGCATCAGGTGAGTGCCAGCTGGGGCTCGAGGGCTTTGTCTGACACACACGTCTCACTGCCTTTATTTCCAGGAATTAGTGGTGGGCCCTTGGAAAACCACTACAGACTGAAGCAATTTCACTTCCACTGGGGAGCAGTGAACGAGGGGGGCTCAGAGCACACAGTGGACGGCCACGCGTACCCCGCAGAGGTTTGTAGACGTGGCCTAACAGCACATATCTGTCAATTTAAGTTCTCTTTCCATTGTGTTTCAGCTGCATTTAGTTCACTGGAATTCTGTGAAATACCAAAATTACAAGGAAGCTGTCGTGGGAGAGAATGGTTTGGCTGTGATAGGCGTGTTTTTAAAGGTAATCACTTGCTCGGGTGTAGATCTAATGAATGCAGCTAACCCCTCCTTTGTCTGCCATGCAGCTCGGGGCCCATCATCAGACGCTGCAGAGGCTGGTGGACATCTTGCCGGAAATAAAACATAAGGTAAGCTGCATATTTGAAATCAGCAGGCCGGGACTGACACGTCCTGTGCTTCTCGGTCTCTCAGGACGCGCGGGCGGCCATGCGCCCCTTCGACCCCTCCACTCTGCTGCCCACCTGCTGGGATTACTGGACCTACGCGGGCTCGCTCACCACCCCGCCGCTGACCGAGTCGGTCACCTGGATCATCCAGAAGGAGCCCGTTGAAGTGGCCCCAAGCCAGGTGAGCCGTGCCCGTAACTGGCACGATGGCGCGGCTGACCTTCATTTTCCGTATCAACACACAGGGGGCCCTCTGCACCCACCAACATCTTTGTCTCCTGAAAAATGGCCTTTGTCAGTTATTTTTAAAAACTGGTGCTAATCCTGAGACACGGAGATACTCCCGGGAAGCCATCCGAGCCTGGACACACTGAGATGAAACCACAAACACGCCGAGAGGAAAAGACATTGATTCCAGCCCTCAAAGCAACGGGACAAAAAACAAACAGGAGGCTTCCCTCCCGCCCCAGGGGCAGCGGCCGGTGTCTGCGGCTCTGCGGGAAGGGCTCTCACTGTGACCAGATTGTGGCTTCTGATTGTATTGTAGAATTTCTGGCCCAGCTTTTAAGGTTCAAGGCTTCCTCCCTTTGCTTTTATCTTATTTTCTTGTTTAATAAAGATACGCCTGTGTGAGAAGCATTGCCTGTTCCCAGCTGCCACCGCCTCCT